AGAGTCCTGCCGCCACCCCCAGATCACACGGAAGATGAGGTCCGAGTGGCCTGCTGAGGACTTGCTGCTTGTCCCCAGGTCCCCAGGTCATGCCCTCCTTCTGCCACCCTGGGGAGCTGAGGGCCTCAGCTGGGGCTGCTGTCCTAAGGCAGGGTGGGAACTAGGCAGCCAGCAGGGAGGGGACCCCTCCCTCACTCCCACTCTCCCACCCCCACCACCTTGGCCCATCCATGGCGGCATCTTGGGCCATCCGGGACTGGGGACAGGGGTCCTGGGGACAGGGGTGTGGGGACAGGGGTCCTGGGGACAGGGGTCTGGGGACAGGGGTCCTGGGGACAGGGGTGTGGGGACAGGGGTGTGGGGACAGGGGTGTGGGGACAGGGGTCCTGGGGACAGGGGTCTGGGGACAGGGGTCTGAGGACAGGGGTGTGGGGACAGGGGTGTGGGGACAGGGGTGTGGGGACAGGGGTGTGGGGACAGGGGTCTGGGGACAGGGGTCCGGGGGACAGGGGTGTGGGGACAGGGGTGTGGGGACAGGGGTGTGGGGACAGGGGTCTGGGGACAGGGGTGTGGGGACAGGGGTCCTGGGGACAGGGGTGTGGGGATAGGGGTGTGGGGACAGGGGTGTGGGGACAGGGGTGTGGGGACAGGGGTCTGGGGACAGCAGCGCAAAGAGCCCCGCCCTGCAGCCTCCAGCTCTCCTGGTCTAATGTGGAAAGTGGCCCAGGTGAGGGCTTTGCTCTCCTGGAGACATTTGCCCCCAGCTGTGAGCAGGGACAGGTCTGGCCACCGGGCCCCTGGTTAAGACTCTAATGACCCGCTGGTCCTGAGGAAGAGGTGCTGACGACCAAGGAGATCTTCCCACAGACCCAGCACCAGGGAAATGGTCCGGAAATTGCAGCCTCAGCCCCCAGCCATCTGCCGACCCCCCCACCCCAGGCCCTAATGGGCCAGGCGGCAGGGGTTGAGAGGTAGGGGAGATGGGCTCTGAGACTATAAAGCCAGCGGGGGCCCAGCAGCCCTCAGCCCTCCAGGACAGGCTGCATCAGAAGAGGCCATCAAGCAGGTCTGTTCCAAGGGCCTTTGCGTCAGGTGGGCTCAGGATTCCAGGGTGGCTGGACCCCAGGCCCCAGCTCTGCAGCAGGGAGGACGTGGCTGGGCTCGTGAAGCATGTGGGGGTGAGCCCAGGGGCCCCAAGGCAGGGCACCTGGCCTTCAGCCTGCCTCAGCCCTGCCTGTCTCCCAGATCACTGTCCTTCTGCCATGGCCCTGTGGATGCGCCTCCTGCCCCTGCTGGCGCTGCTGGCCCTCTGGGGACCTGACCCAGCCGCAGCCTTTGTGAACCAACACCTGTGCGGCTCACACCTGGTGGAAGCTCTCTACCTAGTGTGCGGGGAACGAGGCTTCTTCTACACACCCAAGACCCGCCGGGAGGCAGAGGACCTGCAGGGTGAGCCAACTGCCCATTGCTGCCCCTGGCCGCGGAACCTGCTCTGCGCGGCACGTCCTGGCAGTGGGGCAGGTGGAGCTGGGCGGGGGCCCTGGTGCAGGCAGCCTGCAGCCCTTGGCCCTGGAGGGGTCCCTGCAGAAGCGTGGCATTGTGGAACAATGCTGTACCAGCATCTGCTCCCTCTACCAGCTGGAGAACTACTGCAACTAGACGCAGCCCGCAGGCAGCCCCACACCCGCCGCCTCCTGCACCGAGAGAGATGGAATAAAGCCCTTGAACCAGCCCTGCTGTGCCGTCTGTGTGTCTTGGGGGCCC